CGACTTGCAGACTTCCGCTTTAAAGAAGAAATGGTAATCATGGTTACGAATTACACAGCCTCATCGTAGTTTACATTTTCTAGTTTTACATTTTTTGCCTAAGTTCAAAAGTAATGCATGTTCATTGAAGTCATTTTGGAAGAAATTGGAAAGCACTAAAGTAAGATTTCCAGATAATATTGGGGAGTCGAATCAAGTTGGAATTTCAGATACATAACGAATAATGGTTTTGCATTTTTATTTACTAAATCAGGCAACTTTAAAGAAAAAGAAAGCTCGCCGATACCACCACCAGCCGCAAACAATCCTCTTAATATTTTGGTGCATGCTTCTGTGACATATACTTAAAGCGATTTAAATCGTATTGTAGTCTTTTCTCACCTCCTCTTTCCACTTAATCTGTAGTTAACATTTTTTCTGGTCTAATAACCTTAACACAGTGCATATCCGCACTCTATGTGCATAGGAATCCCCCTGAAGATCTTGTTTAAAATGCAGATTTTGATCTGGAGGTCTGGGGTGGGTGCAAGATTCTGCATTTCTAACAAGCTCTTAGGTGATGTCAGTGCTCCGGGTCAGTAGATCAACACTTCCATAGTGAGACCTTAGAGTCTGGACAACATCTGTTTACACTGGCCTCATAGTATTCTACCCTGAAATTCCAATAATCTCTTTACGCCCTGTTATTGGTTACCTCAAGTGTGTGAGATCAATTAGGCAGCTTTGGAACAAGAATAGGGACTAGAACTCAGGAGGTATCGTGAGAGGTCACGTAGACCCTCAAACGGCGGGCACCATTTACAGTCAGAACTGCGCTCCACACTTGTCTCAGGGGCCTCCCTCCTCCCGTCGCCTAGTCCGCAGTCCGCGTCTCGGGACTCAATTTCCCTGCGGGCCGTTCCCGCAAACTCCGCCCCGCCGCCGCTGCCGCGAAATCCCGGAGTGGATTTTGGGAAGGGGCGCGCGAGCGGCGCCCTGGGCATGCGCGAGCGCGTCCCGGGCCCGGCGAGTCGAGGGTTCAGGTGGTGCGCCGTGGCGCCGCCTGCGACCGGCAGCTCGTTCGCCGCACTTTGGAGGCTTCGGCTGCCCCTCCGACCCACGTAGGGCCCGGACCCGGGCCTCCTTGTGAACAGCGTGCCGGCTTCGCCCCACGGGTTCACCGGCTGGCTGGGCTTCAAGCGCCGAGGCCGCCGCAGTGACCCCGCCCCCGGGCCGAGGATGTGAGGCGGGCCGGGCGTCCCCACACCGGGCCCGGGCGCCGGGAGTGGGCGTCTGGGCAGCGCCAGGCGATGGCCCTGCTGCTGGTGCTCCTCGCCTCTTGGGGCCTGGGGCAGTGAGGGGGCCGGCGGGCGTGGGCCGAGTGGCCGCGGGCGCCATGGAGGGGGTGCTGTACAAGTGGACCAACTATCTGAGCGGTGAGTGGCCGTGCCGGGCCGGGGGCGCGCCGAATTGCAATGATGCTCTTGCTTTTGTTTTCAGGTTGGCAGCCTCGATGGTTCCTTCTCTGTGGGGGAATATTGTCCTATTATGATTCTCCTGAAGATGCCTGGAAAGGTTGCAAAGGGAGCATACAAATGGCAGTCTGTGAAATTCAAGGTGAGAAATCAAGCAACTTGCAAGTTTTATTTGAGTCTCTGATCTCCCTCTGTCTTGCTCCCAGTTCATTCTGTAGATAATACACGCATGGACCTGATAATCCCTGGGGAACAGTATTTCTACCTGAAGGCCAGAAGTGTGGCTGAAAGACAGCGGTGGCTGGTGGCCCTGGGATCAGCCAAGGCTTGCCTGACTGACAGTAGGACCCAGAAGGAGAAAGGCAAGTACTGATTGTCCTTTGCTGTGGAAACCGGTTACTGCATTATCATCATTTTGTCATTTAGAGTTTGCTGAAAACACTGAAAACTTGAAAACCAAAATGTCAGAACTAAGACTCTACTGTGACCTCCTTGTTCAGCAAGTAGATAAAACAAAAGAAGTGACCACAACTGGTGTGTCCAATTCTGAGGTAAAATATTATTTATTAATATTATTAATATATAAAGGAGTCTTCCACTCTGGTTGTTTCGTAGGAGGGAATTGATGTGGGAACTTTGCTGAAATCAACCTGTAATACTTTTCTGAAGACCTTGGAAGAATGCATGCAGATCGCAAATGCAGCCTTCACCTCTGAGCTGCTCTACCGCACTCCACCAGGATCACCTCAGCTGGCCATGCTCAAGTCCAGCAAGGTAAAAGTCCAGCTCAGTTTGGCTGCAACAAGTGTGAACTTTCCTTTCTTTGCTTCTTTTAAAGATGAAACATCCTATTATACCAATTCATAATTCATTGGAAAGGTACAGTAGCTTTTTTCTTCTTGCTAAAAATTTCTGGCTTTTTTTCCTTTTAAAAAATTTGCAGGCAAATGGAGTTGAGCACTTGTGAAAATGGATCTTTAAATATGGAAATAAATGGTGAGGAAGAAATCCTAATGAAAAATAAGAATTCCTTATATTTGAAATCTGCAGAGATAGACTGCAGCATATCAAGTGAGGAAAATACAGATGATAATATAACAGGTAAAAACAAAAGTAAAGTCTGAAACAAACCATAGGTTAGTAATAGATATTTTCTACTTTGCAGTCCAAGGTGAAATAAGGAAGGAAGATGGAATGGAAAACCTGAAAAATCATGACAATAACTTGACTCAGTCTGGATCAGACTCAAGTTGCTCTCCGGAATGCCTCTGGGAGGAAGGCAAAGAAGTTATCCCAACTTTCTTTAGTACCATGAACACAAGGTATTCTAGACTCTTTAATATCACTGATGCTTTCTTTTCTCCTCCATATCACCAAATTATGTAGCTTTAGTGACATTGAACTTCTGGAAGACAGTGGCATTCCCACAGAAGCATTCTTGGCATCATGTTATGCTGTGGTTCCAGTATTAGGTAAGATTCCTGCAGTTGCCTTACATTCATTCTTTTCAGAAATGTTTTTAATCTTTTCTTCTAGACAAACTTGGCCCTACAGTGTTTGCTCCTGTTAAGATGGATCTTGTTGGAAATATTAAGGTGAGCATACTGGTTTGTCTCTGTGGAAACTTAAACTTAGGTTGTTTCCCTGCTTTCCCTCCAGAAAGTAAATCAGAAGTATATAACCAACAAAGAAGAGTTTACCACTCTCCAGAAGATAGTGCTGCACGAAGTGGAGGCGGATGTAGCCCAGGTTAGGAACTCAGCGACTGAAGCCCTCTTGTGGCTGAAGAGGTGAGGCAGCTGGGGTGGGACAGCAGTTAAAAAAAATAATATTTCTTCCTTTATTTTGTTTTAGAGGTCTCAAATTTTTGAAGGGATTTTTGACAGAAGTGAAAAATGGGGAGAAGGATATCCAGACAGCCCTAAGTAAGTGTTCTTTATGTTTTGTTGAATGAGTCGTGTTCCTCATGGAGTTTTTCTTCTTTTCAAGATAATGCATATGGTAAAACATTGCGGCAACACCATGGCTGGGTAGTTCGAGGGGTTTTTGCGGTAAGTGATCCTTCTTGTCTCCTATTATTAACTCTTTAGATTAAAAGAGTGCACTATGTTGTAGGAAATCCAACAGAAAACACTTGACACCAAAACATACCCTGATGAAGATCCTGAACTTCAAGAATGAAGAAAGAATTCCTCACCATTCAGGCAGAAAAAGCAAGTCACCAAGGGACCTCAAACTTCCTTTCCACAAGATTCTGTGACGGGAAACAATGGGGGAGTATTTCCGAAGTTCTGAGTAGGAAAAAAGAATGACTCAAATGTATTATTGCCAACCAAGTCGTCAAATCTAATGTCAAGTTCTCTTAAGCAGGTAAGAACTCAGAACATAATACCTGAGTGCCTTCTTAAGGAAACCATTTGATAGGAAAGATGAACCAAATAACTCAATGATGGATGAGCTGGTAGAAAAAAAGCTGGTGGTGAACCAAGGTCAAACTGGAAATTATAGTCACAGTATAGATATAGATTATAAATATTACAAACCCTAAGATAGCTAATAAATTGGGAATGGGAGAAGGGAGGATATAAGAGCACTAATGCCCTCTTATTTTCATAGCAGAGACTTGATACTGTCTCAACTTTTTTCAAAAACACAATTTCTTAAATTTTTTGGTAATCTTTTAAATAAACAGATTTCTAAAAAGAAATACGTATTGTTTCAGTTCACTTTAGTTTCTTGTCTTAAATACGAGCCAATTAGCTGAATGCTATTTATTTAAAAATAAATATGATAAGAAATAAATTAAAAATAAATATGATTTTACGTTTATAAAAATTCCTCAGCCCGGCATGGTGGCTCACACCTGTAATCCCAGTGCTTTGGGAGGCCAAGGCAGGAGGATCGCTTGAGCCAAGGAGTTTGAGACCAGCTTGGGCAACAGAGCAAGACCCCTTCTCTACAAAAAAATCTTTAAAAATTAGCCAGGCGTGATGGTGCATGCCTGTAGTTCCAACTACTCAGGAGAGTGAGGTGGGAAGATCGCTTGAGCCCAGGAGTTCAAGGCTGCAGGCCACTGCCCTCCAGTCCGGGCAATACAGCAAGACCCTATCTCTAAATATATATTTCCTCTATCTCTCTATCTCTGTAGAGACAAATCAAGAATTATATTCACCTAAAGTGGATTACGATTATTTTTAGGTGGGTATTGATTTTGTTTTACTCTTTTTTTTTTTTGTACTTTACTATATTGCTTGACTTTTGTTTGATGCCTATGATATCTTTTTATTTTTTAATGGAGGATGGGAGGTGTTTTTCTAAAAACAAGGTTAAAAATCATTGTAGAGTGTGGTGGACCCCCGGCAGGTGCTGCTCCTTATAATGACATTTGCTTCATAACTCCTATCAAGGTTCTTTAAAATTTCTAGCTTTATCTCACTACATTTTTTTTTCGCTGCTAATTTTTCTCATAAGCTGCTATTCCTTTACCCACACGAAGCTATTGCTCATCCAAACATTCCATTTTATACAACTCATTAAGGATTGGGACATTCTTTTGGGGCTAAAGGGAAAGACTGAATGCCAGTATGATACCTAGGGACTTGCCCAGTACATCTGAAATAAATGGAAAATTAGGGAAAAAAAGCCATTTGGAGTGGTTGACAGTCATCTTACAAGAAGCCAGAAAGACTCTTAGCAACATGGGGATTTTGCACATGAATTGGCTGCAGTTCACCGAAGGAGCTGAAAGATTTCTTTCTTTGTGCTTCTGTGAGTTTGGAAATGAAATGTCAATCCTTTCTCTGCCCAAGTGAAATTGCTGGGCCATAGAGCATTAGTTCAGCATTAGCTTATGCTGATCAAACCCAGCCATCCAGAGATGGCAGATGAGAGAATGGAGCAGTAAACTTTATTCCACACACGTTTGTTTTAAGGACCATTCAGCCTTATGTTCATAGAAGCCCGTGGAAGCCCTGTATTCTCTTGTGGCATGTATGTGAGCAACTAAGGACCCTGTCTCTGTGTGTTACACAAGACTTTTATAAAATCCCAAATCCTCAACTTGATTTGTATGAAAAGATGATCACAGGATTGTGGAGCTGGAAGACTCCTTCGTTCATAGTGGGAGTCATAGTAACTATTGCAAAAGATTGTTATAAGGATCAAGTCGGGAATTGTGCACAGTGTCTAGCACCAGGCAAGAGCTACAAAAACGGTGGTGGTAATAATAGTCGTTGTTATTGTTTGAAAGGGAAGTATGGCTCCATCCTGCCTGGAGTTTACCTGGTGGAATAAGCCTTTTCTTATTTGTTCCACTTGTCCCTGCCCTCACAGAAGATTCACTGCTGCCCCTAGTCTCCCCACTTTGCACTGTGTGTCACGGCACCTTCAAGTAGAAGACCCTCATCTAGTCATGTCTGTATGTGAATGTGGCACTACCATTTCCTTGCCTGAGCCCCGGAGCCAGCTGCAGTGCTCCACAGCTGTATCCCAGTTGGAGGATTCCAGAAGAATGGCTGAGCATTAGGATGCACCTGACACTCTCCATAGGACCCCATTCTCCATACTCCGGAGGACATCTGTTTTTCTGCCTTCATCTCCTCCCCTTATTCGGAGCACACTCTTATTCCTTTGAATGAACTGCCTTCTCCACTCTGAGCTCTGGTTGGGCCGCCGGTCACAGTCCCCAGGCCTCTGGCCACAGCGTGGGCATATGATCCAGAATAGGCCCATCATGGGACTTCCCTGGGACTATGTATTTAGAGACTGGGAGAGACGATCCCTTTCCCCTAGGGTTAAAGTGAGATCGAGAGAAAGTGAGGATAGAGATACGACATTTAGTCCTGAATCAAGTCATGCCTGGGGCCACCTCCATGCTTGCTTTTTCTGGTTATGTAAGTCAGTAAGTCCCACTTTATTTAAAGTTCATTGGAATTAGGATTCTATCACTTGAAACCAAAAGAAGCCTGATAAGTTTTCAAATAAGTCCAAGATATGCCTTTGGTGAGGTTACCAGATTTTCTCTCAATGCTTTCCTCCTCTGCATAACATATGGGCACGTTATTTTACAGTGGGGTTAACAGAAGAAAATTGAGAAACATGCCTAAACTGGGGCCAACTGGGGTCCAATTTCAGTTATAACTATTTGGTCTGCTGCAGCATCAGGACACTGGCTGTTAGCTTTTACTTCTTTCCTAAATAACAATAATAATTATGAATACTTATGAACTACCAACCACTGTGTGAAAAACTTCCTATAGGTTCTCACTTAACCCTGAGAGTAGCTGTGAAGTGGACACTATTATTAACCCCATTTATAGGTGAGAAGAGGAAATGTTGCTTGTCTTGCTCAAGGTGGGTGAGAAAGCACATGAGTGGTAGGACTGTGAGCCCAGACAGCCTGCCTCTAAGCCCACAGCCTTACCACTATGTGGCTATGTCCTGTGATGTAAGACAGAGCGGAGGCTGGAATCAGACCACGGGTCAAATCCCAGCACTGCCACACCCTCACCATGGGATTTTGAGCATGTTAGTTAACATCTCTGGATTCCCTTTCTCCTCTGTAAACTGAGATAAAGAGATTGCACAACCCTGCTCATAAGATTCTTGCAAGGACTAAATGAGGCAGGGGATGTAAATCGCCTGGCATGTTGCCTTACTCTCCTGGACAGGCAAAAGCTTGGTGTTTCCATCATGACCCACTTCTGAGTCTCCTAAGCTCAGCTGCCTGCCGCATGCATGGGTACTCAGCTCCAAGCAGCTCCTCTGCTTCCTTCTCATCTTCCTGGGTGTGAGCATGGAAACCACGTTGGACTTGGAATGGTCAGATTGGACTCTGGTCTGCCTTTCAGTTTACAAACTGGGTCACCTTGGACAAATCCTTTAACCCCTTGATCTTTTGTTTCCTAGTCAGTGAGACTGAGATGGTGTTGTTATGAGGATTAGCTGAGATGACACATTGCTAGCATATAGCACTGTGCCTGGCACATGGCTAGTACTAGTTAAGTTATGATGGAATGGTTAGGGGACATATGTACCTGTTTCTGACAGATAGCTAATTCCTTTTCAGCTCACTCTAACTGTACCTAGACACAAAGGAAATTACATTATCCGAAGGGACATCTTTAGACTGTTCATAAATGTCATCACTCATACTTAATGTCTTTTTCTTTTAAGTTCCATTTAGTTCTTTGATTTAATCTGCTAAATATTAGGGATTGGTAGGAGAGCAAGTTTCTACTTTTTTTTTTTTTTTCCAGACAGAGTCTTGCTCTTGTTGCCCAGGCTGGAGTGTAGTGGCGCAATCTCGGCTCACTGCAACCTCCACCTCTTGGGTTCAAGCAATTCTTCTGCCTCAGCCTCCTGAGTAGCTAGGATTATAGGCGCCTGCCACCACGCCCAGCTAATTTTTTGTATTTTTAATACAGCCAGGGTTTCATCACATTGGCCAGGCTGGTCTCGAACTCCTTTTTTTTTTAAATTTTATTATTATTATACTTCAAGTTTTAGGAAACATGGGCACAACTTGCAGGTTTGTTACATATGTATACATGTGCCATGTTGGTGTGCTGCACCCATTAACTCATTTAGCATTAGGTCATTTAGCATTAGGTATATCTCCTAATGCTATACCTCCCCCCTCCCCCCACCCCACAACAGGCCCCAGTGTGTGATGTTCCCCTTCCTGTGTCCATGTGTTCTCATTGTTCAATTCCCACCTATAAGTGAGAACATGAGGTGTTTGGTTTTTTGTCCTCGTGATAATTTGCTGAGAATGGTGGTTTCCAGCTTCATCCACGTCCCTACAAAGTACATGAATTCATCATTTTTTATGGCTGCATAGTATTCCATGGTGTATATGTGCCACATTTTCTTAATCCAGTCTATCATTGTTGGACATTTGGGTTGGTTCCAAGTCTTTGCTATTGTGAATAGCGCTACAATAAACATACGTGTGCATGTGTCTTTATAGCAGCATGATTTATAATCCTTTGGGTATATACTCAGTAATGGGATGGCTGGGTCAAATGGTATTTCTAGTTCTAGATCCCTGAGGAATCACCACACTGACTTCCACAATGGTTGAACTAGTTTACAGTCCCACCAACAGTGTAAAAGTGTTCCATTTCTCCACATCCTCTCCAGCACCTGTTGTTTCCTGACTTTTTAAAGATCGCCATGCTAACTGGTGTGAGATGGTATCTCATTGTGGTTTTGATTTGCATTTCTCTGATGGCCAGTGATGATGAGCATTTTTTCATGTGTTTTTTGGCTACATAAATGTCTTCTTTTGGGAAGTGTCTGTTCATATCCTTCACCCACTTTTTAATGGGGTTGTTTGTTTTTTTCTTGTAAATTTGTTTGAGTTCATTGTAGATTCTGGATATTAGCCCTTTATCAGATGAGTAGGTTGCAAAAATTTTCTCCCATTCTGTAGGTTGCCTGTTCACTCTGATGGTAGTTTCTTTGCTGCGCAGAAGCTCTTTAGTTTAATTAGATCCCATTTGTCAATTTTGGCTTTTGTTGCCATTGCTTTTGGTGTTTTAGACATGAAGTCATGGCCCATGCCTATGTCCTGAATGGTATTGCCTAGGTTTTCTTCTAGGGTTTTTATGGTTTTAGGTCTAACATGTAAATCTTTAATCCATCTTGAATTAATTTTTGTATAAGGTGTAAGGAAGGGATCCAGTTTCAGCTTTCTACATATGGCTAGCCAGTTTTCCCAGCACCATTTATTAAATAGGGAATCGTTTCCCCATTTCTTGTTTTTGTCAGGTTTGTCAAAGATCATATAGTTGTAGATATGTGGCATTATTTCTGAGGGCTCTGTACTGTTTCATTGATCTATATCTCTGTTTTGGTACCAGTACCATGCTGTTTTGGTTACTGTAGCCTTGTAGTATAGTTTGAAGTCAGGTAGCGTGATGCCTCCAGCTTTGTTTTTTTGGCTTAGGATTGACTTGGCAATGCGGGCTCTTTTTTGGTTCCATGTGAAGTCTAAAGTAGTTTTTTCCAATTTTGTGAAGAAAGTCATTGGTAGCTTGATGGGGATGGCATTTAATCTATAAATTACCTTGGGCAGTATGGCCATTTTCACGATATTGATTCTTCCTACCCATGAGCATGGAATGTTCTTCCATTCGTTTGTATCCTCTTTTATTTCCTTGAGCAGTGGTTTGTGGTTCTCCTTGAAGAGGTCCTTCACATCCCTTGTAAGTTGGATTCCTAGGTATTTTATTCTCTTTGAAGCAATTGTGAATGGGAGTTCACCATGATTTGGCTCTCTGTTTGTCTGTTATTGATGTATAAGAATGCTTGGGATTTTTGCACATTGATTTTGTATCCTGAGACTTTGCTGAAGTTGCTTATCAGCTTAAGGAGATTTTGGGCTGAGACGATGGGGTTTTCTAGATATACAATCATGTCATCTGCAAACAGGGACAATTTGACTTCCTCTTTTCCTAATTGAATGCCCTTTATTTCCTTCTCCTGCCTGATTGCCCTGGCCAGAACTTCCAACACTACGTTGAATAGGAGTGGTGAGAGAGGGCATCTTTGTCTCTTTTGATCTTTGTTGGTTTAAAGTCTGTTTTATCTGAGACTAGGATTGCAACCCCTGCCTTTTTTTGTTTTCCATTTGCTTGGTAGATCTTCCTCCATCCCTTTATTTTGAGCCTGTGTGTCTCTGCATGTGAGATGGGTTTCCTGAATACAGCACACTGATGGGTCTTGACTCTTTATCCAATTTACCAGTCTGTGTCTTTTAATTGGAGCATTTAGCCCATTTACACTTAAGGTCAATATTGTTATGTGTGAATTTGATCCTGTCATTATGATGTTAGCTGGTTATTTTGCTCGTTAGTTGATGCAGTTTCTTCCTAGCCTTAATGGTCTTTACAGTTTGGCATGTTGGTACCGGTGGCTGGTACCAGTTGTTCCTTTCCATGTTTAGTGCTTCCTTCAGGAGCTCTTTTAGGGCAGGCCTGGTGGTGACAAAATCTCTCAGCATTTGCTTGTCTGTAAAGTATTTTATTTCTCCTTCACTTATGAATCTTAGTTTGGCTGGATATGAAATTCTGGGTTGAAAATTCTTTTCTTTAAGAATGTTGAATATCGGCCCCCACTCTCTTCTGGCTTGTAGAGTTACTGCCGAGAGATCAGCTGTTAGTCTGATGAACTTCCCTTTGTGGGTATCCCGATCTTTCTCTCTGGCTGCCCTTAACATTTTTTCCTTCATTTCAACTTTGGTGAATCTGATAATTATGTGTCTTGGAATTGCTCTTCTTGAGGAGTCTCTTTGTGGCGTTCTCTGTATTTCCTGAATTTGAATGTTGGCCTGCCTTGCTAGATTGGGGAAGTTCTCCTAGATAATATCCTGCAGAGTGTTTTCCAGCTTGGTTCCATTCTCCCCATCACTTTCAGGTACACCAATCAGACGTAGATTTGGTCTTTTTACATAGTCCCATATTTCTTGGAGGCTTTGTTCGTTTCTTTTTATTCTTTTTTCTCTAACCTTCTCTTCTCGCTTCATTTCATTCATTTCGTCTTCCATTGCTGATACCCTTTCTTCCAGTTGATCACGTTGGCTACTGAGGCTTGTGCATTCGTCACATAGTTCTCGTGCCGTGGTTTTCAGCTCCATCAGGTCCTTTAAGGACTTCTCTGCATTGATTATTCTAGTTAGCCGTTTGTCTAATTTTTTTGCAAGGTTTTAACTTCTTTGCCATTGGTTCGAACTTCTTCCTTTAGCTTGGAGTAGTTTGATCTTCTGAAGCATTCTTCTCTCAACTCGTCAAAGTCATTCTCTGTCCAGCTTTGTTCCGTTGCTGGTGAGGAGCTGCGTTCCTTTGGAGGAGGAGAGGCGCTCTGACTTTTAGAGTTTCTGGTTTTTCTGCTCTGTTTTTTCCCCATCTTTGTGGTTTTATCTACCTTTGGTCTTTGATGATGGTGACGTACAGATGGATTTTTGGTGTGGATGTCCTTTCTGTTTGTTAGTTTTCCTTCTAACAGTCAGGACCCTCAGCTGCAGGTCTGTTGGAGTTTGCTGGAGGTCCACTCCAGACCCTGTTTGCCTGGGTATCAGCAGCGGTGGCTGCAGAACTGCAGATATTGGTGAACCGCAAACGCTGCTGCCTGATCGTTCCTCTGGAAGTTTTGTCTCAGAGGAGTACCCGGCCATGTGAGGTGTCAGTCTGCCCCTACTGGGGAGTGCCTCCCAGTTAGGCTACTCGGGGGTCAGGGACCCACTTGAGGAGGCAGTCTGCCTGTTCTCAGATCTCCAGCTGCGTGCTGGGAGAACCACTACTCTCTTCAAAGCTGTCAGACAGGGACATTTAAGTCTGCAGAGGTTACTGCTGCCTTTTGTTTGTCTGTGCCCTGCCCCCAGAGGTGGAGCCTACAGAGGCAGGCAGGCCTCCTTGAGCTGTGGTGGGCTCCACCCAGTTCGAGCTTCCCGGCTGCTTTGTTTACCTAATCAAACAACTAACTCGGCAATGGCAGGTGCCCGTCCCCCAGCCTCGCTGCCGCCTTGCAGTTTGATCTCAGACTGCTGTGCTAGCAATGAGCGAGGCTCCGTGGGCGTAGGACCCTCCAAGCCAGGTGCGGGATATAATCTCCTGTTGTGCCGTTTGTTAAACCCGTTGGAAAAGCGCAGTATTAGGGTGGGAGTGACCCGATTTTCCAGGTGCCATCTGTCACCCCTTTCTTTGACTAGGAAAGGGAATTCCTTGACCCTTGCGCTTCCTGGGTGATGCGATGTTGCGCCCTGCTTTGGCTCACGCATGGTGCGCTGCACCCACTGTCCGGCACTCCCCAGTGAGATAAACCCGGTACCTCAGTTGGAAATGCAGAAATCACCCGTCTTCTGCGTCGCTCACGCTGGGAGCTGTAGACTGGAGCTGTTCCTATTCGGCCATCTTGGCTCCACCTCAACCTGGTCTCGAACTCCTGACCTCAGGTGATCCACCTGCCTCAGCCTCCCAAAGTTCTGGGATTACAGGTGTGAGCCACCGTGCCCAGCCTTTTCTTTCTTTTTACAATTTCTTACAAGTTTTTATTTTTATAAAGTACTTAAATATCTCAAATTTCAGAAAACAAGATATTTAATCACACATCCAAACAGAGAATTCTCTAATATAGCCCCTTATCAATTCCCTGCATTGTAAGACAGTTCTTTCAGTAGAAGTGTCTCCACACCAAGCAAGAAACAAAACACCACAAACAATGAATACCTGCGGTATCCAAGTCACCAATTAGATGCCTTGCAGACCCAGAAATACATCAGAAACACTCTGCTCTCCAGGAATGTGCAGTGTAGTAATGGACATAAGACATACTCTTGAAAAACTATGCTATAAAACAGAATGTAATGCAGGTTCTCTAAGAAGTATAAACAAATGCATTAGGAACCCAGAGTGCGGAGTATGTCCTTGTAGGTGAAGGCGAGGCACAAAGTCTCCCTTGAGGTGGCAGTGAAGTTCATGTATAATGAATGTTGTGTTCCTTGGCACTCTTTTGGCTGCAAATGACCAAAGACCTAAGTAATGCTGTTAACCAGCTCAGCCTCATCGACTTTTGTAGAGCACTACATCCAGGGAGAATACACATTCTTTTCAAGTACATGTGGAATATACACCAAGTTATACCATATGCTGGACCGTAAAACAAATTTATAATCATTGATCCAAAGAGGAATTCTGGGAAATGGAGAGTGGCAGCAGGATAATTCTTCACTCTCTCTGAATTCCCACATGAAATAGAACAACTAGATAACATAACAAAAAATTCATGAACAGCTTGTATAACAAAGCTAGTTATTCATTTCCTAAGGGAATAGCAAATCACCACCAACCAGGTCGCTTAAAACAACAGAAATGTATCCTCTCATAGTTCTGGAGACTGGAAGTCCAAAACTAAGGTGTTGGCAAGTCCATCTCCCTCTGAAGGCTTTAGGGAGGGATCCTTCCTTACCTCTTCCTAGCTTCCGGTGGTTGTCGGCAATCCTAGCATTCTTTGGCTGTAGCAGCATCACTCCAATCTCTGCCTCTATCTTTATGTGTCTGTTGTCTTCATGTGTCTCCAAATCTCTCTCTCCTCATAAGGAGACCTGTCATTGGATTTAGAGCCCACTCTAATTCAGTATGACCCCATCTTGACTATATCCGTAAAGATCCTATTTCCAAATAAGGTCACATTCACAGGTACCAGAGATTAGGATTTAAATATATCTTTTGGGACTAGGCACGGTGGCTCACACCTGTAATCCCAGTACTTTGGGAGGCCAAGGAGGGTGGATCACTTGAGGCCAGGAGTTCAAGACCAGCCTGGCCAACATGGTGAAACCCTGTCTCTACTAAAATTACAAAAAATTAGCCAGGTATGGTGGTGTACACCTGTGGTCCCAGCTACTCAGGAAGCCGAGGCAAGAGAATCACTTGAACCTAGGAGGTGGAGGTTGCAGGGAGCAAGATCACACCACTGCACTCCAACCTGGGCAACAGAGCGAGACTGTGTCTCAAAAAAATTAATTAATTAATTAATTAAATAAATCTTATAGAGGAACACAATTCAAATAATAACACTAGATATCATTACACCTAAGAATATGATAATATTGTCTCCCCAAGATTAAGGAACAAGGTAAGGATATCTGTTGTCACCATAACCACTTCTATTCATTATTGAAGTTGAGGTCATAGCCAGAGCAGTAACTCAAGAAAAGACAATAAAAGGTATACAGATTGAAAAGGAAGAAATAAAAACTACTTGCAAATGATGTATACAAATAAACCTGAGGATTCTGCAAAGACTATTTAAGCTAATAGCTAAATGTAGGATGTTTGCAAGATGGATCAATGTAGAAAAGTAAATTGCAGCTGGGCATGGTGGCTCATGCCTGTAATCCAAACACTTTAGGAGGCCAGGGTGGGCAGATCACCTGAGGTCAGGAGTTCAACACCAGCCTGGCCAACATGGTGAAACCCCGTCTCTACTAAAAATACAAAAATTAGCTGGGTGTGGTGGTACACACCTGTAGTCACAGCTACTCGGGAGGCTAAGGCAGAAGAATGGCTTGAACCTGGGAGGCAGAGATTGCAGTGAGCCGAGATTGCACTCCAGCCTGGGCAACAGAGTGAGACTTGGGGGAAAAAAAAAAAAGAAGAAAGAAAGAAAAGAAAAGTAAATGCATTTCTACATACCAACAAAAACAATTAGAAAATGAAATTTGAAAGACAATGCTGTTTAAGACAGAATAAAAGTCTGTTTTAGTCTGTTGAGGCTGCTGTAATAAAATACCATAGACCGGGTAGCTTATGAACAACGGGAGTTTATTTCTCACAGTTGTGGTGGCTGGGAAGTCTGAGATCGTGGTGCCAGCATGGTGCCAGAAACCGTGGTCGGGTTCTGGTGAGGGCTCTCTTCCAGGTTGCAGACAGCCACCTTCTTGCTGTGTCCTCACATGGAGGAAGGAGCAAACAAGCTCTCAGGGGCCTCTTTTATAAGCACAGCAGTCCCATTCATGAGAGTCCTGCCTTCATGATCTAAGCACCTCCCAAAGGCCCCACCTCCTGATACCATCACCTTAGGCGCTAGGATTTCAACATATGAATTTGGGGAGAACACAGAGATTCAGACCATAGCAAAATTTGTAATCAGGGGAAAATTTAATAAAATATGTGCAAAATCTTTACACACTGAAAACTATAAAAACATTCTGCGACAAGTTAGAGAAGACCTAAAGAAAAGAGCTATACCACATTCATGGGTTAAAAGATCTGATATTGGTAAGATGTCAGTTCTCAAATAGATCTCAAGGTTCAGTGCAATCCCAATCTAAATACCAGCAGGTAGATATGACACTAAAAGCATGAACAACAAAAGAAAATAAATAAATAAATTGTACTTTATCAAATTAAAAAACTTTTGTGCATCAAAGGACATTGTCAAAGAAATGAGAAGATAACCTACAGAATGAGAGAAAGTATTTGCAAATCATACATCTGATAAGGGACTGGTATCTAGAATCTACAAAGAATTCTTATAACTCAGCAACAGGAAAACAAACAACCCAATTTAAAAATAGGCAAAGGACTTGAATAGACATTTCTCTAAAGAAGACATACAGATGGCCAATAAGCACATGAAAAGGTGCTCAACATAGTAGGGAAATACAAATTAGAACAACAAGGAGATACCATTTCATACCTACCAGCATGGCTATAATAGTAATTTTTAAAATGCAGAAAATGAATATTGGTGAGGATGTGGAGAAATTGAATGTCTTGTCCATTGCTGGAAAATGGTGCAACTGCTGTGGAAGCACTTTAACAGTTCCTGAAAAAGGTAAACATAGAATTACGTTATGATCCAGCAATTCCACTCCTAGGTATAGACTCGAGGAAATTAAAAGCAGAGACTTGAGGAGATACTTGTATGCCAATATCCATTGCAGCATTATTCACAGTAGCCAGAAATGGGAAACAACCCAAGGGCCTATCAGCAGATGAATGAGTAAACAAAATGTGGTATATACAAACAACGGGATATTATTTGGCCATAGGAAAGGAATCAGGATCTGAAACATGCTGATATGGATGAATCTTGGAAATATTATGTGAAGTGAAATAAGCCAGACACAAAAGGACAAATATTGTATGACTCCACTTATATGAAATATCTAGAATAGGCAAATTCATACAGACAGGAAGCAAATCAGAGATTACCAGAGGGCACCCAGGTGTGGTGGCTCACACTTTAATCCCAGCACTTTGGGAGGCATAGGTGCAAGGATGGCTTGAGGCCAAGGCCCGGAGTTCCAGACCAGTCAGGGCAAACACAGGGCAAATGCAAAACAAAAGCCCTTCCCTACAAAAAATATTTTTTAAGTTAGCTGGATGTGGCGGCTCATGCCTGTAGTCCCAGCTATTCAGGAGGCTGAGGCAGAGGATTGCCTGAGCCCAGGAGGTGGAGGCTACAGTGAGATTTGATTGGCCCTCTGCACTTCAGCCTGAGTGATAGTGCAAGACCTTGTCTTTAAAAAAAAGAAAGAGAGAGAGAGAGATTACCAGGTGCTGGAGGGAGGAAGAATGGGGAATTATCGTATAATGTTTACAGAATTTCTGTTTCGAATAACAAAAATGTTCCAGAACAAAAATGTTCCAGATATTGTGCATAAGAAATGATGCACAACAATGTGAATATTTTATGTTATGTATGTTTTGCCATAATTTAAAAAAATTAATAATGTAATATACCAAAAGTTATTGCATGAATTGTGCACTTTGAATTGTATACTTGAATTGTACACTTTAAATGTATGAATTGTGTGATATGTGAATTATATCTCAATAAAGTTGTTCTAAAAAATGCCAGCAATGTTTTTGTAGAAATTGGTGTGCTAATC